GAAATATAAAATTACACATAATATAAAACTTCTTATTTTTTTGGGACAGACTCTGGCTCCGCTGCCCAGGCTGTTGTGCGGTGGTGCAATCTGAGCTCACTGCAGCCTCCACCTCCAGAGCTCAGGCGAGCCTCCCGTCTCAGCCTCCTGAGTAGCTGGGACCTCAGGCGCGCGCCACCACCGCTCCCGGCTAATTTCTTTTTGATTTTTTGTAGAGATGGGGTCTCACTATGTTGCCCAGGCTGGTATTGAACTCCTGGACTCAAGTGTTCCTCCCCCCTCGGCCTCCGAAAGTGCTGGGATTACAGGCATCAGCACCACAGCGATCACATTTACCATTTCGAAGCTGAGAATTTCCAGGCATGGCGCGGTGGCTCAGGCCTGTAATCCCAGCAGAAGCCAGCAGTCCGAGAACAGCCTGGCCAACGCGGGAAGACGCCCCCTCTACAAAAAACACAAAAAATTAGCCGGGCGTGGCGGCGCGCGCCTGACGTCCCAGCTACTAGGAAGGCAGAGGCCGCGGCGAGCCGAGGTCGGGCCGCTGCACCCCAGCCAGGGCGACCGGGCGAGACCCCGTCTCAAAATGAGTAAGTAAACAAAGTGCAAGGTTCAGAGGCAACGGGCACTTTCACACCGATGCGACCATCTCCACCTCGGTTCCTGAACATCCTCGTGGCCCCAGGGGGCGGCCTGCCCCTCCCCGCCCGCGCCGCACCCGAGCTCCCCGGCCGCGGGGCCCCCGACCCGGGTCCGCTGCCCTCACGGTGCCCTCGGAGCCACAGCTGCGGCCGGGGCCGTGCTCCGGGACGGTCCGCGTGCGCTGCTGTTTATCCATCGTCCGCGAATAGCCACGGGCGCTGCGGCCCCGTTCTCCTTTCAGTCCCCGCCGCGGCCCCACATCCGCTCCCCAACACGCACCACCACCGCGAGTTCAGGAGCACAACTGGGCACCCGCGGGCTGACGGGAGACGACCTTCGCCCCGGAAGTATCGCAGGGGCTGACCCGGAAGCGCTCGTGACCACCATTTCCGACCCGGGCAAGATGGCAGCGGCGCTGCGCGTGCGTTGTTGAGTGTTCGGGACGCCGGCCTGCAGGCGCCATGGTCTTCCTCACCGCGCAGCTCTGGCTGCGGAATCGCGTCACCGACCGCTACTTTCGGATCCAGGAGGTGCTGAAGCACGCCAGGGTGAGTGCCGCCTGCCCGGCCTGGGCACTGGGTGACAACCCTGGTTTCTCGTTTTCTGTCCCAGCACTTCCGGGGAAGGAAAAATCGCTGCTACAGGTTGGCGGTCAGAACCGTGATTCGAGCCTTTGTGAAATGCACCAAAGCCCGATACCTGAAGAAAAAGAACATGAGGACCGTAAGCGTGGACCCGGGACACCCGCCGGCCAGTTTTTAAGTATCTTCATGTTTTCTTATTTCAGCTCTGGATTAATCGAATTACAGCTGCTAGCCAGGAACATGGACTGAAGTATCCAGCGCTCATTGGGAATTTAGTTAAGGTATGGGTGAGTATGTGGGTCCCACTGAAATTCTAGCTTCTGAAATCCTCTGTGGTTCTTGCAGGCACTTCCAGGTTGGCTTAAAGGGTTACCCTAGGCCAGCAGTCAGCTCAGTCAGGGTGGTGACCAAGGACCCTGAACAAGGTGTTTGGTTCCCCGGGCCGACATCAGGACTGGAGTCCAGCCTCCCTGCAGATTCCACAGGTGCTTCCCTCACCCGTGTCCACATTTATCCTTCAGCATCCTGCCTGGAAGTCCTCTGCTGTGCCACCCAGATAGGATTCTCCTAGGCCTTCCCTCCCCCCAGGCGAGTGTGCAGCTGGGTTCTTCCTGAGCCAGCGCCGCAACCACGCGGAGCCGGAGTGTGTGTCTCACACTGACAGCAGGTTCTGATTCATTCTTTTTTCAGTGCCAGGTGGAGCTCAACAGGAAAGTCCTAGCGGATCTGGCCATCTACGAGCCAAAGACTTTCAAATCTTTGGCTGCCTTGGCCAGTAGGAGGCGACACGAAGGATTTGCTGCTGCCTTGGGGGATGGGAAGGAACCTGAAGGCATTTTTTCCAGAGTGGTGCAGTACCACTGAGGACTGTTGCTGTATTGATTAGGAAAAGAGACAGAGTAATTTGCAGTTTGTTTGATTTATACTTTTGTTTATCTACAACCCAATAACAGACATGAGGGATGGCCCTGTCTCTCTGGGACAGAGCCTCACAGATGATGTCCATGTTTTGTGTGAATGAAACTCAAACACTCTTCAGTTTTTAGAGTCATTTTCTGGTATCGAGCGAC